CTTACTGCAGCCTCTGCCTCCTGGGTTCAAGCGATTCTCCTGCCTCAGCCTCCTGAGTAGCTGGGATTACAGGCTCCCGCCACCACTCCCGACTAATTTTTTTTATTTTTAGTAGAGACAAGGTTTCACCATGTTGGTCAGGCTGGTCTCGAACTCCTGATCTCGTGATCCGCCCGCCTCGGCCTCCCAAAGTGCTCGGATTACAATGACAGGATGTGAGCCACCGCGCCCAGCCTGTAAACCCTTTTGAAAAAATTCCCCAGCGCATTACTCCAAAACAACGTGGAAGTGTAAATGGAAACCAGGGCTGGGCGCGGTGGCTCATGCCTGTAATCCCAGCACTTTGGGAGGCCGAGGCGGGCAGATCACCTGAGGTCGGGAGATCGGGACCCGCCTGACCAACATGGAGAAACCCTGTCTCTACTAAAAACACAAAACTTGCCGGGCATGGTGGCACATGCCTGTAATTCCAGCTACTCCGGAAGGCTGAGGCAGATGAATCGCTTGAACCTGGGAAGCGGAGGTTGCGGTGAGCCGAGATCACGCCATTGTACTCCAGCCTGGGCAACAAGAGCGAAACTCTGTCTCAAAAAAAAAAAAAAAAAAAAAAAAAGGAAACTTGGACCAAAAAAATCAGCAAAAGTGGAGCAGGGATGTCTGAACACAGATGAGTCTAATTCCCTGCTTGGAAAGCAGGACACCTGAGTGTGGTTTGGCCTCTGACCACTGTAGCATTTACGACCTTGGGGAGGGTTACCACTCTGGGACCTCAGTCACACTATCTACAAAATGGGACACTTCTCTCAGCCTTCCTTCTTCCGGGCCGCTTTCAAGCCTGGGCTTCTGGAAATACGCAGGCGCGAGATGAATTGTTTGATTGGCTATTCATTGTGATGCACCCACGAGCTGAAGCTCCGTCTAAGCCCCGCCCTTTCCTGTCGTGACTTAACGCACGCAAGCGGCTCCAGGGTACGTCCCCGCCACGCGCGCTCGCAGGATCGGTGCGTGGTGACGTTTCGCCGGCGCGGGCGCCATCCCGGAAGCGCGAGCAAGGCCGCCAGATGTGCAGGTGCCGCCGCTACCGACGCCGGGGCCGAGTTTGGGGTGGGGCTGGGGACTCCAGGGCCGCGGGGAACCGGTCCGGGTCGGGCGCGGCCCCCGGGCTGCGGTGGGGTGGGGTGCGCCACTGGCCACATCTGGTCATTCCTGCTGCGCACAGGCCTCAGTTTCCCCGTCTGCTCAATGGATACGCAGGCGGCGCTACGGGCTGGATCTGGATCCGGATCAGGGGCATAGGAATTGGGGCCTCCTGTGTTCTGGGTGTGTCGTGTAACCTGGAGCTGGGCGTTGCCCGGTTTGTGCCTCAGTTTCCCTGTATTGTAGGGGACGGGGCGTGAGGGGATATTTGAGCCCCTCCCCACTTGGGGTTTTTCAGAGCTTGGATGGCTGAGTTAAATTCTGTTAAATAACCTGGATATAGAACCGTGGTGCTTCTCTGCCTCTCCCTGTGAGTTTCGGCAACGGAGCCCGCCCCTGTGAGCCTCAGTTTCACTCGGAGATGATTGTGTCTGCCTCGTAACGGTGATTGAGGATGAAATGAAGTGCTCTACAAGTGTTTGCCCGTAATATATTCTTAGAGGCCCCTGGGATGCTCTCAAAATGTTGATTCCCGGGACTTCTTCACACTCCTCTTGGAGAAACAGCCTGTCCTGAGCTCCAGTCGTTATCACCTTTGGTTTCAGTTGCCACAGACAGCACTGTGAGATCTTCATTCTACCTTATTTTCATTTTATGGTTGAAAAAACTGATTCAGAAGGGTGAAGTGGCTCTCCCATGGTCAAACAGCCTACCTCTCTGCGTTTCTTCAATAAATCTACATTTGGAGTTGGGATCAGAGCTCTTGCTGGGTCAATTTCACTGTGTATGTGGGCCAGACTAGCAGTAATCAGGGAAGGCTTCTTGGGAGAGGAAGTTGCGGGGGGACGGGAGGGAGGTGCCAGGAACCCCTCAGCCCTCACATCTGGGAGCCAGAGACAGAAAAGAGTCCTGTTTTGAAGGAGGAGTGTATCCCAGAAGGTCCCAGTACTGTGTCTCACTGGTACTAGCTATGGGCCTCCCTCTCCAGGTGTCTTTTTTTTTTTTTTTTTTTTTTTTTCAGTTGAGATGAAGTCTCCCTCTGTAGCCCACACTAGAATGCAGTGGCTTGATTTTGGCTCATTGCAACCTCTGCCTCCCGGGTTCAAGCGATTCTCCTGCCTCAGCCTCCTGAGTAGCTGGGACTACAGGTGCCCGCCATCATGCCTGGCTAATTTTTGTATTTTTAGTAGAGACGGGGGTTTCACCATGTTCACCAGGCTAGTCTTGAACTCATGACCTCAGGTGATCCACCAGCCTTGGCTTCCCAAAGTGCTGAGATTACAGGCATGAGCACCCGGTCCAGGTATCCTCTTTATACAAGATCATGCTTCTTTGGGAATGTGGAGACTGGGTGTCTCTGCATGGCATGTCATAGGAGTTCAATAACCATAGTTATTATTAGAGGGAAGGGGGTTTTGCTGGGTGTGGCACCTTATTTCTAGAAGGTGCTGCAAACCACTGACCAGATACAGATCACAAATAGATGCTCTTGGCCTCCATGATATCTTGGAAAAAAGTATTGATTGCTGACATTTGTCAATGAGGCAATTTCCCAGAAAAAAAAAATCCCTGTTTCCTTTTTCCTGGAGAAACATCAGAAGTCAGGCAGAAATCAGCTGCTGTAAGAAGCCACTGTCCTGTCACAGCTGGATATTGTGCACCTGTTCAGATTCACACCTTTGTGAGACCCGTGGGCTGTGGCCGTTTGTTGTGACTTAGGTTCACTGGCTGTGTGACAGTGGCCCAGTTTCTCAGTGTCCCTGAGCCTCAGTTTTCTCATCTATAAATAAGAATGATAACAGTATGTATGAGCTTGATGCTTTGTTTAGCATAGAGTAGCTGCTGAATAAATGGGAGAGTACATTAAGTGAGCTCTGAAACCCTTTCTTTCTCTTTCCTTTCTTTCTCTCTTTCTCTGTCTCTCTCTCTTTCTCTCCTCTCTCTTTCTCTCTTTGTCTCTCTCTCTTTCTCTCCTTCTCTCTCTCTTTCTCTCTCTCCCTTCCTTCCTTCCCTCCCTCCCTCCCTTCCTTCCTTCTTTTCGAGATGGAGTCTCACTCTGTCGCCCGGGCTGGAGTGTAGTGGCATGATCTCGGCTCATTGCAACCTCTGCCTCCCAGGTTCAAGCCATTCTCCTGCCTCAGCCATCCAAGTAGCTGCGACTACAGGTGCCCGCCACCATGCCCGGCTAATTTTTTTTGTATTTTTAGTAGAGACTGAGTTTCACTATGTTGGCCAGGCTGGTTTTGAACTCCTGACCTCAAGCAGTCTGCCCACCTCGGCCTCCCAAAGTGCTAGGATTACAGACGTGAGCCACCACACCCGGCCTCTGAAACCCTTTCTGATCCAGTAGAAGTTCGTCTCTGTTTCTTGGCTATTAAATGTGTGGGCCTCAGAGCCAAACTATATCAAGATCCTAGATTTTTCCTGAACTCCCTAGGAGGGTCAGTGCTGTAGCCCCTCCTACCCTGGCTGCTCCGGGAAGTCCCTGCCTGCCATTACGGTCATCTGTGTGCCAGCAAAACTGGGAACCTCAGAACCATCTGGATTGCTGGGGCCCACAGGTTGGCTGTGAGTACCTGCAATTCTTGGCTTTAATTTGCAGTGCAGACCACTCTGTTCTTGCCTGTTTCAGGCAGCGGAGGAGGAGAAAGAGATGGACCTCCCGGACTCGGCCTCGAGGGTCTTCTGCGGCCGCATCCTGAGCATGGTGAACACAGATGATGTCAACGCCATCATCCTGGCCCAGAAGAACATGTGAGTGGCGGCTGGGGGACCTGAGCGTGGGACAGTGAAGCTCATGCCCTCTCTCCACCATCAGGCTGGACCGCTTTGAGAAGACCAATGAGATGCTGCTCAACTTCAACAACCTGTCCAGTGCCCGCCTGCAGCAGATGAGCGAACGCTTCCTGCACCACACGAGGACCCTAGTAGAGATGAAACGGGACCTGGACAGCATCTTCCGCCGTATCAGGTGGGTGCTCAGTGCCACCCCAGCCCAGCTGAGTTAAGCCCTGTGTGCCTTCTCTCCCCTGCAGGACGCTGAAAGGGAAACTGGCCAGGCAGCACCCAGAGGCCTTCAGCCGTAAGTGTCACGCAGGGTTCCTGCTCCCGAGCACAAAACCAACTCTTGGGCCTCCTTCCCCCAGATATCCCAGAGGCATCCTTCCTGGAGGAAGAGGATGAAGACCCCATCCCACCCAGCACCACGACCACCATTGCCACCTCAGAACAGAGCACGGGCTCATGTGACACCAGCCCCGACACCGTCTCGCCCTCCCTGAGCCCCGGCTTCGAGGACCTGTCCCATGTCCAGCCTGGCTCCCCAGCCATCAACGGCCGCAGCCAGACAGATGACGAGGAGATGACGGGCGAATAGCCCTGCTGCCCGGTGCCTTGAGGGGGTCTCAGGGCAGCAGCATACAAGGTGGCAGCGGGTAACCCTGCCTTGTTCTGTCAGGGTCTTTAATTCTGGCTCCTTCCTTCCTCAGAACATCTCTATTCTGCAAGACCCCTCTGCCATGCCAGGGCACGCCCATTCCAGCTGGAGTCGTGGGGCTGGGCACAGGGGAATTTTTCCAGAGCTGAGCCTGACGTCTGCTCTGAAGAATGCTTAGAAGGTTCCCAGACACCAGAGCCAGATGTCCCCCACCACCGGTCAGGACCTCCTTGAGGTGCACAAGCACGGTCTCCTCTGAGTTCACCCCAGCCCACCCCCGCACCCACTAATTCTGCTTTTCCTGCCCCTTGCTCCGTAAAAGTATCAAATACTTTCTCCTTGGTATCTCAAGGAGGTTTCTGAGATAGGTAGAAGTCTTGAGACGGAGGCTGGCCATCCATTCAGCCCTGAGCGTGCTGAGTTCTGTGTTTCTCTGAATAGAGGTGTGGAACCTGAGGGGCCAGCAGGCCTCTCTGAAGGCCTCCATGGAGCAAACGGAGCCACCTCGGGAAAGAGTTTAATGGAATATTTTTGTACCCGATGTTTACAGATGCTGTTGGGAAGTTATCAATAAAAAGACACCATTACTAAAAAGGGAAAAGTACACCTAGCTGTGGCTTCTTCAGTCCTTAA